CCATAAAATGGAGATAAGAATAGTTGGTTAAAAAAAAAAAATGTAGAGAACTTTTTAAGCTCCCCTGAGCCGGGGCTGTGCTCTTCTAAGTGGGACTCCGAGCCTGGGCTATTTCTGGCGCTGGCGCGGCTCCAGGAAGGCATCCGCATTTGCGACCAGGGGCGGCTGCGGTGGAGACTGGCCTGTCCTCAGCGCCCAGCACCGCTGCTCCCGGCAAACCGGAGCATGCACCGCAGGCCAGCGGCCGAGTTCGCCCATCCCAGCCATCACTTTTCCAACTAGTCCTTAGAGAAGGGAAGATGAGCGAGTCGAGCTCGAAGTCCAGCCAGCCCTTGGCCTCCAAGCAGAAAAAGGACGGCACTGAGAAGCGGGGCCGTGGCAGGCCGCGCAAGCAGCCTCCGGTGAGTCCCAGGACAGCGCTGGTAGGGAGTCAGAAGGAGCTCAGCGAAGTGCCAACACCTAAGAGACCTCGGGGCCGACCAAAGGGAAGCAAAAACAAGGGTGCTGCCAAGACCGGGAAAACCACCACAACTCTGGGAAGGAAACCAAGGGGAAGACCCAAAAAACTGGAGAAGGAGGAAGAGAAGGGCATCTCGCAGGAGTCCTCACTGGAGGAGCAGCTTCCTTCTGGGACTGGACAGCTTTGATCTGCTCCCAACCCCCCACCTCCCACCCCCCACCCCTTCCCTACACCCACCATCACCACCGCCTCCAGCCACCACCCTCATCTTCCACCTGCACCTTCACCACCACACTACACAACACACCAGCCGCTGCAGGTCCCTATGGGCTGAGTGGAGAGGACTTTTCCCCTGGCCTCTTCCCATCCCTACCCCCTCCTCCCCCCGTCCACCCACTCATACACATGTGCCCTCCTGGACAAGGCTAATGTCCTGCTTAGCCGCACCCTGCACCTGCTGCGTCCCTGATCCCTTGGTGGTGACATTGCTCTCTGGGCTTTTGGTTTGGGAGCCACTTCTCTGCTCCTCCACTGTTGCCTCTGGCTTCCCATAGAGGGGCCTGGGAGGGTTCCCCTGGTCTTAAAAGGGGCCCAAGCCCCCATTCTGGCACACCCCACTCCACTGTCCTGGCAGCAGCAGGTGTGGCCAATGGAGGGGGGTGCTGGCCCCCAGGATTCCCCCAGCCAAACTGTCTTTGTCACCACGTGAGGCTCACACCTTTCATCCTTCCCCACCTTCCCTAGTCCCTGCACTAGGTTGGACAGCCCCCATTGGCTACAGGAAAGCGGGAGGGGTGTGAGTCCCCTACTCCCTCTTTGCAGTGGCCCCAGCCCCCTTACCGTCTGCCTGGGATCTGAGTACATATTGCAGTGATGGAGATGCAGTCACCTATTGTCCAGGTGAGGCCCATGAGCCCTGTGGCAGCTACCTGCCTGCTCTGATTGCCATGTTTTGTTCTCACAGAGGCAGGAGAGGCAGGTCCGAGACCGCGGGGTGACCCGGTCCAAGGCGGAAAAAGTGCGGCCGCCCACTGTGCCAGTGCCGCAGGTGGATATTGTGCCTGGGCGGCTCAGTGAGGCCGAGTGGATGGCGCTTACAGCCCTCGAGGAGGGCGAGGACGTCGTAGGGGACATCTTGGCCGACTTGCTGGCTCGAGTCATGGACTCTGCTTTCAAAGTCTACCTGACTCAGCAGGTGGGCCGGGATCCGGGTCCTTCAGACTCGTCTGCCGACCTGAGATCCTCTCTCGCCTCCGCAGTGCATTCCATTCACCATCAGCCAGGCCCGGGAGGCCATGCTGCAGATCACCGAGTGGCGCTTCCTGGCCCGGGACGAGGGAGAATCTGCAGTAGCTGAGGACCCCACATGGGGTGAGGACGAGGAGCCTTCGGCATGCACGACGGACTCCTGGGCTCAGGGTTCAGTGCCCGTGCTGCACGCGTCCACCTCGGAGGGCCTGGAGAACTTCCAAGGCGAAGTACACTCCTCAGGAGCCTCTCCGGACTCCTCCGACATCTCACTGCCCGAGTGCATTTCCCCAGGACCCTGGGGGCGTGGACCGGATCCCTTTAGGAAGGTCGTGGATGGGTCGAGGCTCCCAGGAGCAGATGGAATCTTGGGAGCCTTCTCCGCAGCTGAGAGTCACGTCGGCCCCTCCTCCCACATCAGAGCTGTTTCAGGAGGCAGGGCCCGGAGGTCCTGTAGAGGAAGCGGACGGCCAGTCTAGAGGCCTCTCCTCGGCCGGGTCCTTGAGCGCGAGCTTCCAACTGTCGGTGGAGGAGGCGCCTGCCGACGATGCCGACCCTTCTCTGGATCCGTACCTGGTAGCCAGCCCCCAGGCCTCAACTGGGAGGGGACACCCCCTCGGCTTCCATTTGTCGTTGGAAGACCTCTACTGTTGCATGCCTCAACTGGACGCGGCTGGGGATCGGCTGGAACTCAGGTCAGAGGGGGTGCCCTGCATCGCCTCGGGCGTGTTGGTGTCCTACCCCTCTGTGGGCGGCGCCACCCGCCCCTCCGCGTCCTGCCAGCAGCAGCGGGCCGGGCACTCGGATGTGCGGCTGAGCGCCCACCACCACAGGATGCGCCGCAAGGCGGCCGTGAAACGCCTGGACCCTGCGAGGCTCCCGTGCCACTGGGTGCGCCCTCTGGCTGAGGTCCTGGTCCCAGACTCTCAAACACGCCCCTTGGAAGCCTACCGCGGACGCCAGCGGGGCGAGAAGACCAAGGCCCGGGCCGAACCCCAAGCCCTCGGCCCCGGCACCCGTGTCTCCCCGGCAGCGTTCTTCCCTCTCCGGCCAGGCATTCCTTTCCGTGACTTGGACTCGGGCCCCGCACTCCTGTTCCCCACTTTAAATTTAGGCCTATCGTCGCCATCCCTCGAGTCAAAGCTGCCACTCCCAAACTCCAGGATCCGCTTCCTCACCACACACCCGGTGCTCCCTGATGTGGCCCGCAGCCGCAGCCCCAAGCTGTGGCCCAGTGTCAGGTGGCCCAGCGGTTGGGAGGGGAAGGCCGAGCTGCTGGGCGAGCTGTGGGCTGGCCGGACCCGCGTGCCTCCACAGGGTCTGGAGCTGGCAGACAGGGAGGGCCAGGATCCTGGCAGATGGCCTCGAACCACACCCCCGGTCCTTGAAGCCACTTCCCAGGTGATGTGGAAGCCCGTGTTGCTGCCAGAAGCCCTGAAGCTGGCCCCTGGTGTGAGCATGTGGAACCGGAGCACCCAGGTGTTGCTCAGCTCTGGTGTGCCTGAACAAGAGGACAAAGAAGGTAGCACCTTTCCTCCCGTTGAGCAACATCCCATCCAGACAGGTGCCCCAAAGCCCAGGTGACCGTAGCACAGCTAATGAAGAACTCAGCCCCCAAAGTGTGGTCACGCTCCTCTAAGCCTGCTGCCTCCCTCTGATCCCTGAGCCTCTGGCAGTAGTAACTGGTCCCTCCCTCTGCTAGCCAGAAATAAACACCTGAGTTGCCTTAGGAACTAGTCTGATGTCTCTTGTCAGTTTCTTCCAAGGG